AGAAGAACTGGCGGGACTCGAGTGTGGCCGTGTCAGACGTGGCAAGAAAAACCAGCAGTTGCCTTTTCATCTCTTTTCTGATGATCTAACCATGAAGTCCCCAGTATTTGAGCATTTAAGGCAGAATGTAAATTCATAATTTAAGAAGATTTTTTGTTACGTGGCTAGCCCAGGTACTGACCGCTGCGGGGGCGGGCTCACACAGTTCCCCCGCTGGCAAGTTTTGTGACTTGCTTTGGAAAACCCGGGAATTGCACCCTCTGCCCTTGGCAAGGTGTGAGCTTCCAGGATCTCTCCGCTGCGACTTCGGGTGTTAGGGTTTTTGGGCTCTTTCCGGGACCCAAGTTCCAGGGCAAGAAGGTCTGCTCGGCGGCCCGCCTCGGGGCCCCGCCCACTTTGGCCAGGGTCGGAGCCGCCCGGAGCGGGAGCCGGAGCCCGAGCGGCCGCGGCCCCTTTAAGGAGCAGCTCTGCGGTAACCCGAGCCCGCAGTCCGGGCGGGCGCGACGGCCGCCGCGGTAGCTGGAGCCTCCGCGACTGCACCTCCAAGCGGCCCGGAACCCGCGGCTTCCCTGGCTCCCGTGAGCATCTCACCGGGCGGCACTGGCCAGCGCCAGCCCTCGGGCCGGCCCGGATGAGCAGACTCCTGTAGACACCCGCCGCCCTCTCCCGGCTCGGCGCAGCCGCCGCCCGCGCGCGACTCGCCCCGGGACCCGGCACAGGTGACGCCGTTTGGAGGGGGGGTTGGGGAGGAAGGCGGGCTTGCCTCGCCCCGCGGCTCCCCCGCGCCAGCCGCCAAGCGCAGCCCGCGGAGAGGGGTGCCGCGGCTTCCCGCCCCTGGCCTAGCGCGGCCGAGAGCTCCTGCGCCTGGAGGCTGGGTGGGCGTCCGGCGCGCGGGAGGCGGCCCGGGGCTCCCGGGCGGGCTCCGGCAGGTGTGTGCGGAAGGCTCAGCATCGTCCCCGCCCGGCGGGCCACGGCGTCGCTCCGGGAGCAAATGGTGTCCCGGGGCCCGCGGCCCCCGCGCCGCCCGGGCGCCCCGCATTCCTCTCGCGTTTCTCGGGCTGCACGATTCCGGCTGCCCTGTCTGCCTGGCGGTGCCTCTCGGGTCTGAGCTTAAAGCGGGTGGGTGCAAACCTTTGGGCATCCAGGGAGAGCTTTCTTGTTAGAGCCCACACACAATCGGGCGCATCAAGTGGGTAAGTCCCCCTCCCCCGCCGCCACCTTCTGACAACAATTTATAGCTGTCATTTATCTTAACAGGTTGAAGAAATATGGAGATCAACACAAAACTGCTCATCAGTGTTACCTGTATCAGCTTTTTCACCTTTCAGCTTCTTTTCTACTTTGTAAGTTACTGGTTTTCAGCAAAAGTTTCTCCAGGTTTCAATAGTCTCAGCTTCAAAAAGAAGATTGAATGGAACTCAAGGTAAAGCATATGAAAATGTAATTGATGACAAGAAAATCTTTGTGTGTATTTTGTTTAATTTCAGGGTAGTATCCACATGCCATTCTTTGGTGGTTGGTATTTTTGGCCTGTACATTTTCTTATTCGATGAGGCTACTAAAGCTGATCCACTTTGGTAAGCTGTTTCTTTTTCTAAGATTGCCAATTTACTTTAAAAAGGAACCTTTTTTTTTTTTCAGGGGTGGTCCATCACTTGCAAACGTGAATATTGCTATTGCCTCAGGCTACCTCATTTCTGGTATGTGAGATGTTGTTTTATTGTCTAATTCCTGTAATACCTTACTCACTTTTCTTTCTTACAGATTTGTCCATTATAATTTTGTATTGGAAAGTGATTGGTGACAAATTTTTTATAATGCATCATTGTGCGTCCCTGTATGCATACTACCTTGTACTGGTGAGTTCCAGGATTTTCTGTAGCCTAACTAGCCTTGACGTTGTGTTTTATGTTTATCATTCAGAAAAATGGAGTGCTGGCATACATTGGGAATTTTCGCCTGCTTGCAGAGCTTTCCAGCCCGTTTGTGAATCAGCGGTATGTTACTGATATCATTGATTATTTTAAAGGTAATTGTTTCATATTGTGTTTACTTGTCTAGACCAAAGGCTGTAGTCACTGGAAACATGGACTTGTTTTCATCTCTAACTCTCCACCTCTCCACACTCAGCCTGCAGAGCCCGGCCAACAATCAGTGAGTGTCTAAGAACATTTTGTGAAATGAGTACAGCTAATGATTATTTTTGGATGCCTTCCAGAGACAGATGGGACCGTGTTCAGAATTCACACAAAAGCTGAAGGATTTATGGATGTGGATATACCTCTGGAATTGGTGTTCCATTTGCCAGTCAATTATCCTTCATGTCTACCTGGTATCTCGATTAACTCTGAACAGTTGACCAGGGCCCAGTGTGTGACTGTGAAAGAGAATTTACTTGAGCAAGCAGAGAGCCTTTTGTCGGAGCCTATGGTTCATGAGCTGGTTCTCTGGATTCAGCAGAATCTCAGGCATATCCTCAGCCAACCAGAAACTGGCAGTGGCAGTGAAAAGTGTACTTTTTCAACAAGCACGACCATGGATGATGGATTGTGGATAACTCTTTTGCATTTAGATCACATGAGAGCAAAGACTAAATATGTCAAAATTGTGGAGAAGTGGGCTTCAGATTTAAGGCTGACAGGAAGACTGATGTTCATGGGTAAAATAATACTGATTTTACTACAGGGAGACAGAAACAACCTCAAGGTGCCAAAAAGTTAAATGTTGAGTATGAATCTGGCTATTTTCTGCTTTAAATGGTGTGTCTTTAAGTGTGTTTTATAACAATGGGATAGATTAATTATTAAGATGTTTCTGCTTTCATTATTACAATCTTAATGGATCTTCCTTTTCTTTTTAAAGAATGTCTGACTGCTAATTACAAGTACAAACTTGCAAAGCTTGAAGAATAAGATTGCATTTTAAAAATCATGTCACTTAATAAAGTGACAGGTTATTTAAAAGCTCTGTGGCACATGAGTGTTTGTTTCTGTAA